CCTCTAAGTCATTAAACGGACACATTAGAATTATTCAGATCACAGCTGTTTACCCAGAGAAGGGCAGAGCCGGTGCTGCTCGAAGGCGGGGGAAAGGGCCTCTCATGGCCAAGGACAAGGCTGGGCCCCGAGGCAGGGTATGGGCCGAGGGTCCTCTCTGTTCTGGGGGCAGAAAGGACCAAGCACCGTGGGCCACGCCTGGCATGGAGATGTGATGAGGACCTGCCCCAAGCCTCCTCCACCCCCTGCCCTTGGGCCGGGGAGACATTACAGCTGTTGCCGTGGCTGTTGGGCTCTGAGCCTTCACCTGCCCACCCCACAGGGACTTCCGAGCCCCAGGGGTCACTACAGGAAGTCATTTCTGAGCAAGTGACACCCACAGCCCTAAGCCCAGCAGACAGACCTCCCACCAGCTCCCTTCCTCCAGGGAGCAAATGCCTTCAGACCGAGATCTGCCCCGGGGACCCCCGTGCCTCCCTGCCAGGCTGCGTGCACTGGGCCCTGCTCCAGGGAAGGAGACACAGGAGATCACGTCACATGCAAACAGGCTTTGTTTGGGCTGGCTCAGCCTGGTGCCAGAGCCCCAGTGACGTGTGGGTGGGACTTGGCCCTGGGGCCATGGATGGCACAGGGCAGGGGGATTATCTCCCACTCAGGCCAAGCAGGGGCCGGATCTGGAGAAGCAGAGGTTTTAGAAAGCCCACTGCTTCCTGGTGACAGATGGGGCTTCCAGCTGTCCCCAGCCCCCTCTGCCTATCCCAGCTGTCCACCACAGCCAGGAGGCCAGGCAGCCATGGGTAATCTCGCCCTGCCCGGTGCACTGGCCATACGGGGTAAGAGGCCTGGCCTCAGGTCCCCTGCAGCCAGCTTGACAGCGTCACCTCGGGCCCCCACTGTCAGGGGATCTGGGCACCCACCAAGGCCCCTCTCTTCTGAGCCTCTGCCCACTGGGCTCTGTAATGTGGACTGGCCCCTGCTCCCCCCACATCCCCCGCCGGCTGCTGGTGGCTGGGCAGGGCTCTGAGAATCGCTCCCAGCCTGGGAAGAAGCCTCCCACGCCAGGGCCCCGGACCCAGGAGAGGCCATGGAAAGCCTGAACCCCAGCTGGCTGACACCCCCCACACCCCCAAGGGCCCTTAGTCTGAGACCAACTCTCCTGGACACCAGGGGCCCACGCAGGCCCTCCGTGCCCCAGTTACCTGTGCCCTGGAGGCAGCCACGGAGTCACGACCACGCGGGGGACGCCAGCCCACAGGCGGAGGCCGGTTTGTGCTGGGGCCCAGGGCCTGCCCCTCCGTTGGTGCTCAGGGGCCCTCGCCTCACTTGCAGGTTTCGAGGCGGCTGGCAGCCGCCCCCCCACCCCATGCCCTTTGGGTGGCACCTGTGCTGGTGGAGTGGGGGTGGCTGGCTTTGCACACAGGCCTGCTCCTGTACCGTGCTGCGACAGCCATGAAGGAAGAACCTGGCTGAGTCTCCACCTGCCGTGGACTGTACCAGGTGCTTAGGGCAGCAGGTTGGCCTGGGCGCTGGTGCCCTCTCTTCCTCCCTAACCCCGCCCCAGGTTTGGGGAGGCCAGGCACTGCTAAGGGTCAGTCTGCCCAGACCAGTGTGGACACACCAAGTGCCTGCGAGCCCCTGGGAGCTGCCCGTGCCAGGCTGGAGTGCCGGGGAGGGGCGAGGACAGCTGCAGCCCCGAGATGTAAACAGGCTTGCAGGTATAAAAGCTGGAGCCCCTGGGCCTCTCCACACCCCAGCCTGACCCACCTTCCAGAACTCTCGAAAGAAGCCAGGCAGAGGTAAGCCCTGCCAAGGAGGGGGGTGTGGGTCTCTGTGACGCCTGTCACCATTCCCACTTTACAGCAGGATCCAGCACCACGCGGCGTCTACGTCTGCTCTGGCCCAAGCAGCACCCCCAATCCGTGCGTGCACCCCACGAATTGACTCCCTATCCACCCAGGACCAGGATGGAGGAGGACTTCTCCTCCCAGATGAAGAAGATGGCCTTGGCCATGGGCACGTCCCTATCAGACAAGGACATTGAGCTGCTGCCCACAGACATGAGACACCACGGTACAGCATGCCCCCGCCCGGCGCGGCCCCCCGCCCCTCCGTGAGCCCCGCCTGGTTGCCCCAGGGTCCTTCAACTACCTCAAGTTCTTCAAGCACATCCGCAAGCTCCACGCCTCGGGCCAGCTGGACGACGCCATCCACACGGCCTTCCAGTCCCTGGACAAGGACAAGAGTGGCTTCATTGAGTGGAACGAGATCAAGTAATGGCTGGCGGCCACGGAGGGGTGGGGCCCTTGGCCCTGACTCGAGCCCCCTTGGCCCCAGGTACATCCTGTCCATCATCCCCAGCAGCGGGCCCACCACCCCGCTGACAGACGAGGAGGCCGAGGCCATGATCCAGGCGGCAGACACACACGGGGACGGGAGGATCAACTACGAAGGTGGGGGCAGCACAGCCGGGGCACCCTCAGGAGGTACTTACTTTAAATTGGTCTCCTGCTCTAGAATTTTCTGAATTGATCAAAAAGGAGAAAATTCCAAAGAAGAAGTAGCACCATGACTAGCCCTGGCCAGCCAAGGGGCTCCCATGGGGTAACCGGGGTGACCACGCACCTGGGCAGAAGCCGTTGGGGCCGGTAAGAGGCGGCAGCCGTGAGGGTGGACCCAGCTTTTGAAGGAAAATGGAAGAAAAGCAGCATTAAGTGAATGACGCAGCCTGGTGTGTCTGTTGGGGATGCT